ATACTGTACAACTTGAACATTCAGTTCTTAAGTAGTTTACAACATGGTTTAGCCCTCTTTTAATAATAATAATAAAAAGGTAGGAATATCTTGTATTCCTCCCGCTAGTTGGATGTATTAAAGTGCTTTCACAAAACTAAGACCATGGTGTTAACTCAATATAAAAGGTTGAAAAGATGTTCCTTCTTTTCTTCAGAAAGTTAATGTTCCCTCTCCATATTTGTATTTGCTCAAAGATGAAGCTTTGCATCTGGGAAGTCCTTGAGTAGAGTGTCTCAGAAATAGAAAGCCTGGACTCTCAAGGCTTCATTCCTTTGGCCAACATCTTTGGAGCCTCTCCTTTATGCAAAACACAGTGGCCGGTGCCAGGGCAGCACACAAGCGTCCACAGGAGGCAGGCCCTGCTGTGAGGGGCCAGGGAAGGGCCCAACTAGGAGTGCCAACAACCGCCTAAAATACAGCAGGGCGGCTGCACGGTTAACGTGCGTGTAATTGACTACAGCAAGAAGGATGAGGATCTGTCCATAAATGCCAAGTTCCCCTTCCCGTCGAGTCCGTGTCCCCCATGAAGCCCCGGGTCTAGAGAGCTGGGTCTAGAACTCGCCATTCCGCCCTGAGGGTGTCAAGTGCAGCGTGGAGAGACCTGAGGGGGAAACAAAAAGGCCGAGACAGCCGAAAGGACCAAGCCCGCGCGACCCCCGAAGGCGCTGACGCACGTAGGGCGGCCGGGCGGGGGTCCCACAGGCCTTCAGCGCCGCTTTTTGCCGGGGAGGGAAGCCCGCGGTTCTGCGGACCGCGCCGTCGCGGTCGAGGGTCTGCGCCAGGCTCAGGGTAGGGCGAGGGTGTGTCGCCTCCCGTGCGGCTAGGCCCGGGGCTCGGGGGTGGCCTCGCGGCGAAGCCCCGCCCCCGGCACCGCCCCTCAGGCGCGCGAGCCGATCCCGCGCGCGCCAACCCTTTCCCGGGTCATCGCCCCTCCCCTCTTCCGGGCCGCGAGCCCCCTGCGCGCCGCTTTGGGGCTGCGCTCACTCGTGTGCGCGCTCGTCCGCCCGCCAGTCCTCTCAACGCGCGCTTGGCCGCCCGACGACGCGGGAGCCGCACGCGCCGGACGAGGCTCGCTGCGCTCCCTGTTGCCCAGCGCGGGCCCGTTGAGGCGGAGCCCTCAGTTCCCGGCCAGGACACGGTCTGGGCCGCCGAATCTCCGGCCGAAGAGCGGCGGCGGCAGCGGCGGTGAGGAGACCGGGCCGGGGAAAGGCAGACATTTTTTCTGAGAAAACATGTTTTATCTTTGCAGGGAAAAAAATGAAGAATGAAATTGCTGCCGTTGTCTTCTTTTTCACAAGGCTAGTTCGAAAACATGATAAGTTGAAAAAAGAGGCAGTTGAGAGGTTTGCTGAGAAATTGACCCTAATACTTCAAGAAAAATATAAAAATCACTGGTATCCAGAAAAACCATCGAAAGGACAGGCCTACAGGTAAAGGATTAGATTGGATTAAGCAGAGGCTGAAATCCATTAACGTAACTCCACTTTGTTGTAGATGTATTCGTGTCAATAAATTTCAGAGAGTTGATCCTGATGTCCTGAAAGCCTGTGAAAACAGCTGCATCTTGTATAGTGACCTGGGCTTGCCAAAGGAGCTCACTCTCTGGGTGGACCCATGTGAGGTGTGCTGTCGGTGAGTTCTCAAGTTTAGAGGCTGAACTGATGTGTGCCCGGCTAATTTTTTTTTATATTTGTAGTAGAGATGGGGTTTCACCATGTTGGCCAGACTGCTCTCAAACTCCTGACCTCGTGATCCGCCCGCCTTGGCCTCCCAAAGCGCTGGATTACAGGCGTGAGCCACTGCGCCCGGCCTCCTCCTTTTTGATTATGTAAGTGACTGAGTGATACTTCGTGGTTTTATTTT